GCGGACTCTTTTAGCTGTGTCTTGATGTAATTCCTATTGGAAGACGTTTTCTCCAGGGCAGTGCAGACGCCCCGAAGAAGGACCCACGCTTACCTCCCACACACCTGCAACCCCTGACGGGATGCTGGAGCTTGTGCTCGGCGGACTGTGCTCCGCTCCGCTCTCGTTCCTGCTTTCGTCTCTCCCGGGAAACTACAGTCCAGACTGCGCCTCTGGCTTCTACAGGGACCCAAGCTCCGCCTCTCCCTCCTCTAGTTGGCGAATTTGGCAGCTGTTGCTCCTCCCCCTGCTGTTTCTGCAGCTGCCCGGACCGGAGGCAGCGGAAAGCAGCTGCCCTGGTACCTTTCCGCTCCCTGCACTTCTGCAGCTGCTCTGCCACTTCCACTCCCGTGGGGGTCCCTCTCCCCTCCTCTGTGGCTCACACCTGGAGCGGCCTCCTGCCCCACCCAGGCGTCTCTGCTGGGAGCCCCGGCTCAGCCTATCCTTCCCCGACCTGTGTGTCCGGATGCCCGGTGTGCCTGGGGCTTAGCTGCTCTCAGGGAAGCTGCCCCTCTGCCCAGTGCAAGTCCCCACACCAAGCCCTCCCTTCACCTGGGCGATTTCCCCGAGGCTTCCTCTCCACCCACACGGCATACTCAGCCCGACAGCCCCAGGATCCCCACCACAGGCCCCTCACCCCCTTCCTTCCTCTGCTCTGTCAGCCCGCCCCCTCAATGGGTGAGGCGCCTGCGGGGCCTACTCCGCACCCTGATTGGCGCAGGTGAGGGCTTGCCCCGCCCTTCCTCTCCTTTCCGTGCACCATCTCTCTTCATCTCACCTCCTCCCGCAAAGGCAGGGAATTCTCCTACTATTGGCTAGAAGTGTCACCACCCATCGCCTCAGGATCCCCCGCATGGCCTGCCGGGAAGTGTAGTCTTCCGATTGCAGGAATTGCGGACAACGCCGGCGAGCGGGACTACGAGTCCCCATAAGCCTCTGCACGACTCCGGCTGGGCAGGATTCCGGACAACGCCTGGTTCCTCTTGGGTCCTTCCGGCGTCGCCGGAGTGAATTGATCCGGGAGTTGAAGAGGGCTGCAAGGTGGGAAGTGAAGTCAGTGCCTCAGTTGCTGGTAAGGTGTAGCTGTTCTGTCCCAGTCCCCGTAGCTCTGCACCGAGCAGAAGAGGTCTAGGGTCACGCAGGGGCCATGGCTGAGGCACTTGGGCTTGGTTCTGGCAGGCGGAGCGGACGGGGCTGAGAGCGGGGCCCTACGGGCGTAAGCGAGGTTACCCTACGCGAGTGGCGTAAAGCGGGTTTGTAAATGCCGCCTGCCGGCTTGGGCCCGAACGCCTCCAGGAAGTCTCCTCTAGGTGGGGGCGGGAGGGGAAGGGCGAGGTTGGCCCCTGGTGCCCCGGGAGAGGGGACAGGGCGGATGTGCCTGGGGTGGGGTCCTTTGAAGGTGTGGCTTCGGACCGAGAGGTGAGGCTGCTGTTTTCCCCCTGCTTTGTAAGTAAGAGAAAAGGGAGGAGGAAGGAAAGGGGGTGACTCGGGTTATGCCCTTTGAGGGAAGAGGAGCACTGGAAGAAGGAAGAGACAAATGTTGGGGTCTACGGATTCAGTTCCAGTTTAATGATGTGGCCCTCTAAGGAGATAATTTTGCCTTAAACAGAAAGACTTGACCCTCTTAGGTGTCATACCTAAGGTATGTTTTTACTCCTTTACTGCTTTCAGAGCTTACCCTATTCCTCTGCCTCCCTTTTTCCTAGCTTTCTCCTCTAAATCTTGGTCTCTTGTTTGGAAGTGACTAACAGCATTTTGGCATGAGAAAGCCCTAAAAAGGTACGTAAACTGTGTCAGCAAATGTTAACCCCTAAGTCTCTGTTCTTTCTTCCTCTTTCACCAGATCAGTGTGTTTTTTGTGTCCAATTCTTTTATCACCAAAAAAGAGAAGAAATATTGCAGTGAATGAAGATTCCTCTGCATTTTAGCACTGCTTTTTCAACTGTAGTTGGCTTTTGAATGAGGATGACAATGGAAGAGATGAAGAATGAAGCTGAGACCACATCCATGGTTTCTATGCCCCTCTATGCAGTCATGTATCCTGTGTTTAATGAGGTGAGTTGGGTAAACATGTTCTTGCATGAACTATATTCATAATAATTTAAAATTTTTATTGCAGCTAGAACGAGTAAATCTGTCTGCAGCCCAGACACTGAGAGCCGCTTTCATCAAGGTGAGGTGCAAATAATTTACTATGATTATTAAGTATTTCAAAACTAGTTTTCTCTTTATTATAGGCTGAAAAAGAAAATCCAGGTCTCACACAAGACATCATTATGAAAATTTTAGAGAAAAAAAGCGTGGAAGTTAACTTCACGGAGTCCCTTCTTCGTATGGCAGCTGATGATGTAGAAGGTAACGGACAGAAGAACCTTGTTTAAGTTATAGGATGTTTTTTATTATGTATTTATTTTATCAGAGTATATGATTGAACGACCAGAGCCAGAATTCCAAGACCTAAACGAAAAGGCACGAGCACTTAAACAAATTCTCAGTAAGATCCCAGATGAGATCAATGACAGAGTGAGGTTTCTGCAGACAATCAAGTAAGCAATTATTTGTTTTGTTTCTTCTTTTCGTAGCTGATATTCTTTATTCTTTTCCCAACAGGGATATAGCTAGTGCAATAAAAGAACTTCTTGATACAGTGAATAATGTCTTCAAGAAATATCAATACCAGAACCGCAGGGTACGTTTAGTAGAAGCCTTGCTAGTTGACACACTTTATTTCTTATTATATTTTGTGACTGTAGGCACTTGAACACCAAAAGAAAGAATTTGTAAAGTACTCCAAAAGTTTCAGTGATACTCTGAAAACGTATTTTAAAGATGGCAAGTAAGTACTGTAATTTATCCTTTACTTTTAAAAAATTAATGCTTATTCTTTTCTTTTTAAACAGGGCAATAAATGTGTTCGTAAGTGCCAACCGACTAATTCATCAAACCAACTTAATACTTCAGACCTTCAAAACTGTGGCCTGAAAGTTGTATATGTTAAGAGATGTACTTCTCAGTGGCAGTATTGAACTGCCTTTATCTGTAAATTTTAAAGTTTGACTGTATAAATTATCAGTCCCTCCTGAAGGGATCTAATCCAGGATGTTGAATGGGATTATTGCCATCTTACACCATATTTTTGTAAAATGTAGCTTAATCATAATCTCACACTGAAGATTTTGCATCACTTTTGCTATTATCATTCTTTTAAGAATTATAAGCCAAAAGAATTTACGCCTTAATGTGTCATTATATAACATTCCTTAAAAGAATTGTAAATATTGGTGTTTGTTTCTGACATTTTAACTTGAAAGCGATATGCTGCAAGATAATGTATTTAACAATATTTGGTGGCAAATATTCAATAAATAGTTTACATCTGTTAAACATTTCTTTACTTGAAAAAATGCATATATATATGTGTGTATATATATATATATATATATATATATGAACAGAAGACCAAGACAACTTGGTGTAATGTCTAAAAAACTTCTAATGGGAGCTTATCAGCAGTTTATCAAATAATAAAGCAAGAATTTCTATTTTTGTCCTTAATCACTTTGGACACAGAGTAGTCAATGGAAATATTTTTGTTAATTACTTATAAGGTACTGAGTATTTTTATATGATTTCCAACCTGTTTTAAACGACTTATGAGTAAGAGATAGCATTTTCTAGTGTTTTTGCACTATAATGCCACTTTTTGAACTCTTGTGACAAATGTAGATTTGACTCTTAAAAATTAAGCCTTTCGTATACTGGGCCCTCATAAGCTTTGCACAATTTTTTCCCAAAAAATAGCCACAATTAATAGTAATTTGAAGCTATATCAACGGTTGGATTGAAATTGTCATGAGTGTTAATATTATATACACTCTTCAACTAGGTACAGTTTTATTTCACCATAGAGAAGTTTTAAGGAAATTATGTATCAAGTGTTCATGTTAAGTGGTTTCATTTTTCAATTATAAAATAAAGGGAAAAAATCAGAATTTGCTTATCTTTTATAAAGATTTTAGACGTT